ACACGTGATCTTGGGTAAGCTACCAAATTCTCTTAGCCCATGCTATCACGTGAAGATGAATGAGACTGGAATGTCAGCGAGACAGAGCATGATGGGGCTATAGGAGGGGGGTATGGTCAGATCTTGCAGGGCCGTGTGAACTACCATAAAGGTTTTGGACTTTTCTTCTTTCTTTCTTCTTTTCTTTCTTCTTTCCCTTTTCTTTCTTCTTTCTTCTTCTTCTTCTCCTTCTTCTTTCTTCTTCTTCCGCCTCTCCTTCTTCTTCTTTTTCGTTTAGACATGAGGTGTCACTGTCACCCATGCTAGAGTGCAGCATGCAACCTCAAACTGCAACCTCAAACTCCTGGACTCAAGCGATGCTGCTGTCTCAGGCTTCTGAGTAGGTGGGACTACGGGTGTACACCACCACGCCCGGCTTGGATCTAGTATTCTAAGTTCAATGGGTTGTGTTTTTTGTTCCAATTTATTATAACTTTTCAATTGGAACATAATGTCTACAAATAAATGCAAAAATCTTGCCGAGTTCAATTAGTTTGGACAATTATATACGTCAATGTTATACCACCGAAAACAAAATACAGAACATTTCCATCATCTCAGAACAGTCCCAAGTGCCCCTTTCCTGCTAATTCTCCTTGTCTCCGGAACACTTAAGGGTGCTAAGCATGTTATGTTTGCGGTGGGTTTTTTTTTTAACTTAGATGTGGTAATATATGTTTGCGTTTCCAAAGGATCACTCTGGCTGCCGAGCAGAGGACAGCAATGCGGGTAAAGCACAGGCCAGGCGAGGGATAATCAGGCGGGATTGCACGGAGGTCGCCTAGCAACAGAAAGCGCTGTCGGGGGCGGGGGAACCGCTCTGCTCCTGTGAAAGGAGGAGGCCCCGCCCTCTCCTCGCCCTCTCTCTGCCCCACGCTGTGCGCGAGCACACAGGCAGCCCCGCCCCGCCTCGGCGGGGTGGGGGTGGACAGAGGTTTCTTATTGGTGAGTTTTCCGGAAGCGATGGATTCGGAATCTCGCCCGCAGTCGCGCAAGCGCGAGCGGCTGTGCGCGGTGCGTGGTGCGTGGTGCGTGATACGAGCGGCGGCACGTGGCGCGGGTGCGGGGCGTGGAGTGGCGTGGCGTGGAGTGGCGTGGCGTGGCGGGGTCTCGCGGCGCGGGCGCGCACCCGGAGCTGTGGACGGAGAGTGCCTCCCTCTGGCCTCAGTTTCCTCATGTTGTAGTAGCGGAGCATGGCCCGGACCGGGCCCCCGAGACCGCCCCGTGCAACCTCACCGCCAGCCTGGGGGCCTCAGCGACTGGGACGGGACCAAGGGGCTCGGGGATTCTCCCTGCCCCCGGCCCTGGTGCGTGACTGACCCTCCTGTTCCCAGAGCCCCCAGCGCAGGCCGGGATGTTCGTCCTGGTGGAAATGGTGGACACCGTCCGGATCCCCCCTTGGCAGTTTGAGAGGAAGCTCAACGACTCCATTGCCGAGGAGCTGAACAAGAAGTTGGCCAACAAGGTACTGGGCCCACGGCTCGCGGGCAGGCCTTGGTACTTGTGTGTCTGTGTTTGTATGCATGCAGGTCGTGTACAACGTGGGACTCTGCATTTGTCTGTTTGATATCACCAAACTGGAGGATGCCTATGTATTCCCTGGGGATGGCGCATCACACACCAAAGGTGGGTATCTTCTGTCCCTGGGGCATTGGGCTCAGCATCACTGATGGGCTGTCTTCATTTCCAGTCCATTTTCGCTGCGTGGTGTTTCATCCATTCCTAGATGAGATTCTCATTGGGAAGATCAAAGGCTGCAGCCCAGAAGGAGTGCACGGTAACAGTGGCCCTGACGCCTCAGACAAGACTTCTCAGGCCGTCACCTGCTTCCTTCCTTCCAGTCTCTCTAGGCTTCTTCGATGACATTCTCATCCCCCCAGAGTCACTGCAGCAGCCAGCCAAGTTGTATCCTCCAAGGGTTAAAGTGGTTTGTCACACTGGTTGCTGCCTTGACCCTGGACCCCCTCAGCGACGAAGCGGAGCAGGTGTGGGTGTGGGAGTACGAGACGGAGGAAGGAGCACACGACCTCTACATGGACACCGGCGAGGAGATCCGCTTCCGGGTGGTGGACGAGAGCTTTGTTGACACGTCCCCCACAGGGCCCAGCTCAGCAGATGCCACCACTTCCAGTGAGGAGCTGCCAAAGAAGGAGGCTCCGTACACGCTTGTGGTGAGTGGCTCTGATGGTGCTGAAGCCCCCATAGTGAAATGTGCGTGTTCTTTATCCCTGGCAGGGATCCATCAGTGAGCCAGGCCTGGGCCTTCTCTCCTGGTGGACCAGCAACTAGCCCTGGGGCTGGACAGTGGACCCTACCAGCCTGCGGGAAGGTGGTATGGCCGGCTGTGAAGACAACAGCAGCTGAGGCCGATGCTAAGGAGATAGTGTCTCGAGCTGGACAGTGAGGCAAGGCCAGGAGTGCCCACCAGCTTGCCCCGCTCCTCCACCATCTAGGCCCTGCTCCTCCTTCACTGCAGTGATGGATCCATCTGTGGCTGTGGCTGTTGGGCCTCCACTGACCTTGACTGAAAAGACCCTTCCTGGACCCTGGACTTGACAACAAACGGCACAGACACCAATCACTCACAGAACAGTCACTGGTTTTGGATTCTTGTTTTCCTTGCAAGAACAAAAGGTTCTCTAGAATCCTTCAGCCACCAATGAAATGATCAGGCAGGAGAAAAACTTTAGATGGGAGTCTTGTCATCAAAAATAAATACAGTTGCATGGAGCTGCTTAAGATCTGAACCAAACTCAAAATAGGAAGACGGGGGCTAAAAAGTTATTTTAAGAACCCCCCCACCACAACCACAGTCACTCCGTGGGCTAAGCGGGGAGCAGGAAGCATGTCTGGTCACACCATCTTGGAATAGGAAGCCATGGCTGGACGGATCGGATCCACTGATGGCACACGTGGAGCTGAACTTGACGCCAGCGGCGGGGCGGGGAGGCACTGCCCTCACTGTTGCAGTTCCTTCATTCTGTTGAGGGCACTGCCAGCGCGGAACCACTCAATCTGCGTCTCGTTGAAGGTGTGGTTCAGGAGGATGGTCTCCTGGGTCCCGTTGGGGTGCTTGATGATGCACTTCAGGGGCTGCAAGGAGAAGGTGGGTGTGGGTGGAAGTGGTGGGTACTGTGTGCCCTTGGCCCCGCAGGGGGGTCAGGGAGACAGGGCACTGCCTGGGGACCTAAGAGGTCAGCAGGCAAACCAAATCCTAGGCCAGTCTGTGCCTGATGGCCCAGGTCAGACCCAGGTGGCACCTACAGGGGATTCCTGGGGCCCAGAGGGTCCTGCAGTGGGTGGGCTGTCCCCTGAGTGCCAGGTCCTGGTGAGTAAAGGGAGGTTGGGGAGGTGTGAGGGCCCCGGGTTGACTCCAACCCCCAACTCTGAGAAGCCACTTTGCTTTCTCTGTGGGGCCACCTGGAGAACTGGGGGCCTTTCCAGCTGGAATGAAGCCTCCTGGGAGAAGCTACCCTGGGGCCAGTGCAGGAGGGGAAACAAGGTGGCTGCCCCTCACCCCACCACCTCAGGGGGACCCGGGCCCCTAACCTTGCCAGGGGTGAAGTCCTTCAGGCCCTGAATGGTCAGCTTGTCCACAGGGTGAATCTTGTTGTAGTCAGCCGGGTCAGCGAAGGTCAGAGGCAGCAGGCCCTGTTTCTTCAGGTTGGTCTCTGGAAAGCAGGCGGCATTCGGTCATCGGGGGCCTGACTAGCCTGGAGAGCTTCATTTTCTGAACCCATCTGGGGCTCTGGGAGATGCCCCTAATCCTGCTGCCTGGGACAATGCCCGGGCAGTGACTATGGGGCCCTGGTCTGCTCCCTTTCACTAGGGGTGCCCCTAGCAAGTGTGCGCTGGTGCTGAGGTCTGCGAGGCCTTCCTGCTGCACATTCATGATCAGAAAGAACCCCCTGGCACATGTCCTAGATCTCAGCGGCTCAGATCTACAAGCCTGGAAGCAGGGCCTGCGGGAAGCCGGGAAGCTGAGCGTCGGATGTGCACTGTGTGAGCCTAAGAAGGGGCAAGAGGCTGACGGGCCTGTGGGCTGCAGTGGACACAGCCTAGAACCAGGCCCAACTCAGCCACGGGCAGGGAGAGTGACCTTGATCACTAGGGATGGGATGAGGATGGCCTGGGTACAGACTCCAGCTCACCGTGGATCCTGGCAAAGCTCTTGGTGATGATGGCCCGGCCCCCAAGGTGGCGAGGCTCCAGAGCTGCATGCTCCCGGCTCGAGCCCTCGCCGTAGTTCTCGTCTCCGATCACCACCCACCTGATGCCATGTTTCTGTCAGGCAAGCGGGGGTAAGGTTATAAGGCAGAGGAGGGCACCGTCCTCACCTGTCTGGCCCTACCTGCCTGGCCTCACCCACCTGGCGCCTGGGCATCCTGAGGCTCCCGGTAAAGGGGCTGGAGGGGCCCTTCCTCGCCTGCTGCCTAAGGGCAAGTGAAGCCTGCGTGAATGAGACCCAAACGAGGCCCCGAGGGGACAGAGGCACGTGGTTGTTTGCAGTGGCAAAGAAGACAGAAGCCACCCATTGGTGCTTGGCAGAGGCAGGTGTGTGTGGAGGGAGGTTGGGTGAGACAGGGACGGCCTCCGGGCCCCACACAAGATGCATCTGTGAAGCTCAAGGCGCCCCCTTCCTGGGAGCACCCTCTGCCCCACCCAGCCACCAGGGGGTGCCAGAGTCCTTTCACCCGGCTGGGCCAGGACTTGGGTTCAGCCCTGGTTCTGTTTGTTTCTCAAAGCAGAAAAAGTCCAATCACCTCAGACCCTCTCTGCCTGCTCACTGTGAGGCCCCGTGTAGCCCCCTCTCTGAGCTTTTGGCCTCTGACTTCCTGAGTCGGCCCCCTTCCTTGTCTTTGTCTAGGGCCAGATATCCTAAGATATCTCTCACTAACTCCTCCTGGTGCAGGGACCCGGCTGTACCACCGGACCTGGGCCTCATGCCTTCTCAGCCACAGGGAGGGGCTGCAGGCCTCTCCTCCCTTCCACAGCAGTCCCCTTTGGGCTTGGTCGGCCTCCTTCCCAGTTTCCACTCCCCTAATGTCCTCCCTGCACCTGCCTTGCAGGCCCCTTCAGGAGTGACCACTGGCATTGCCCCTATCAACTCTGACCCACCTTGTAGTAGCGGGCAGTGTCAGGGACGGGGCCAAACTCCTGAGTGACGGCATTGCGCACGGAGTTGGCCTTGCCGTTTTCAATGTTGATGGCACCAATGAGCAGGTTGTTGGAGATGTTATCCAAGTGCCCACGGAACTTGAGCCAGGGGCCAGCAGCTGAGATGTGGTCAGTGGTACACTTCCCTTTGACCTTGGGTGGTAAGTAGAGAGGACAGAGGTCAGGGCATGGCCCTGGAGGGGTGGATGACAAGCCCTCCAGAGGCAGGCAGCAGGCCCCGGGGCCCAGGAGGGGTGACAGAGGGGTGAGAGGCAGGCAAGTCTTCAGACACGTGTTCTGTGGTCCTGGTGCTTCCACCCTAAGGCCACATGGGCTCAGGCCAGGCCTTCATCCCCTCAAAGGCCTCTGGCTGCTCAGTCTCCCTTATGGGGCAGAGGCCGCCCAAAGTTGGGACAGGTCAATGTTCGCTCACCCTTCAGGCCTCAGCTGCAAGATCAGCCACAGACCTCATGCTGGACACAGGAGCCCAGGACATGCCTGGGTCCTGGCTGATGACTGATTAGTCTCTTCTGTCACAGGGGTGCCTGGAGACCCCTTAATAAGCAGCATAAATAAATATCTGACACAGATTGGAGGCCTCTGGCCACACCAAAAAGGCTTGTTTTTGGTCGGTGCCAAACACAAGCC